TCCCCCCGCCTCCCAGAACTGGCTCCCCCTCTTCCTGTCCTCTTTCCCTACCCCCGCCCTGGCTGGTCCACGTGGAATGGGGGCTGGGAAGACTGAGCTGGCCTGGCCGGGAGGAGCGGGGGAGGGGGTTGCAATAGGAGGAGGGGGCCAGGCTGAGTGTGTTAGAGTCTGAGGGAGGCACTACAAAGAACTCTAGGTTCCCCCTCCCCCCATCTCCATCCCTGGCTGCGAGACCTGGGGCCTGGCCAGGGAGAGAGGCTCGGGAAAGATGAGAACTCTGAGTGGACACCAAAGGAAAAAAAAAAAAAAAAGTTCAATGACTTTTTCCGGAGCCCCCGGGTCCTAAAGCCGGGCGGAGATGAACCTTGCTTCTTTCGCGGGCACTTCGAATTCTAGTCCCCTCCAGGTGGGTGGTGAAGCCGCGGAGTGTGAGAGGCATCTCCGTGCTCATCCGTGACCCCAGCTGTACTCCAAGGGAAGGCATCTCCAGGGAAGAGCAGCTTGGTCCCGCAAAAGCTGGACTGAAAGAAGGACTTTGTGACTTGGGATGTGACGGGCACGGAGATGGAGTGGGGGGTGGTGGCAGCGCAAGGTGTGCAGGTGACAGCAGGTGTGTGCCTCCGACGTGGGCGGGGGAGACACTCGGAGGGTGCAGGAGGGCGCAGCGACGGAAGGCCCGGCTCCAGGGCTTCCTTCTCGTATGGGCAGCGCAGAGGAGGCGGCCCTCACTCAGTGTCCTGATCTCAGGCGGGGGCACTGTTTGCATGGGGAGGGGCTTCCTGGGCTTCCCATCTCTGGCGGGAAGCGCTCCCCGACGCATTCTCTACCTAGGGGACACCCCCAAGGCAGGAGCCCGGGCCGACGGAGAGGACTTAACGACACTATCGGACCCTCTGGGAAAAGAGGGGAGACGTCGTGACCCAGGCCCCGCCCCACCTTGCCGCCTCGTGCCCGGCGCTAAGACCCAGCGGGCGCGCCGCCCGCCCGGGGCCCGGCCCTGTCCCCTTCCGTCCGCGGGGCAGCCAGCTCAGCTCCGGAGAGCCGGCGGCGCGGCGGGCATGGCTCGGGTGGCGTGGGGGCTGCTGTGGTTGCTGCTGGGCAGCGCCGGGGCGCAGTACGAGAAGTACAGCTTCCGGGGCTTCCCGCCCGAGGACCTGATGCCGCTGGCCGCGGCGTACGGGCACGCTCTGGAGCAGTACGAGGGAGAGAGCTGGCGCGAGAGCGCGCGCTACCTGGAGGCGGCGCTGCGGCTGCACCGGCTCCTGCGCGACAGCGAGGCCTTCTGCCACGCCAACTGCAGCGGCCCCGCGCCCGCGGCCAAGCCCGATCCCGACGGCGGCCGCGCAGACGAGTGGGCCTGCGAGCTGCGGCTCTTCGGCCGCGTCCTGGAGCGAGCCGCCTGCCTGCGGCGCTGCAAGCGGACGCTGCCCGCCTTCCAGGTGCCCTACCCGCCGCGGCAGCTGCTGCGTGACTTCCAGAGCCGCCTGCCCTACCAGTACCTGCACTACGCGCTGTTCAAGGTGGGAGCCCGCCCCCACCCGGGGACCTGTCTACCCGCTCCCCCACCCCCTACCCCCCGACCAGGCTAACCGGCTGGAGAAGGCGGTGGCGGCGGCCTACACCTTCCTCCAGAGGAACCCGAAGCACGAGCTGACCGCCAAGTATCTCAACTACTATCAGGGGATGCTGGACGTCGCCGACGAGTCCCTCACGGACCTAGAGGCCCAGCCCTACGAGGTGGGGTGGAGGGTCAGGAGGAGGCTTGTAGACGCCCTGACTCCCCCTGCCACGCCCCTTCCAGGCCGTGTTCCTCCGGGCTGTGAAGCTCTACAACAGCGGGGATTTCCGCAGCAGCACGGAGGACATGGAGCGGGCCTTGTCAGAGTACCTGGCAGTCTTTGCCCGGTGCCTGGCCGGCTGTGAAGGGGCCCATGAGCAGGTGGACTTCAAGGACTTCTACCCGGCCATAGCAGGTATCTGCCACCCAGACCACGGTGGGCGGTCCTCTCACCCACAGGGCCCGGTAAGGCAGATGTCCCCTTCATGCACGTGGAGCACTGCGAATGCGGAGGAGCCAGCCGGGAGGAAGGCCTTGTCTGTTGAGAAAGACGCTGGGTGCAGGGGCCCCAGCTGGGAGTGTCCAAGGGGCTGGATCAGTGAGTAGAGGCAGTGACATCCCTAAAGGGTTGCCAGCCTCTCACTGCTGCCTCCCACCCTCAGATCTCTTTGCAGAGTCCCTGCAGTGCAAGGTGGACTGTGAGGCCAATTTGACCCCCAATGTGGGTGGCTACTTCGTGGACAAGTTCGTGGCCACCATGTACCACTACCTGCAGTTTGCCTACTATAAGTGTGAGCCCCCTGGGTGGGCTGGCTTGGGCAGGCAGAGCAATTCCTCACCCCTGTCCTGCTGCAGTGAATGATGTGCGCCAGGCTGCCCGCAGCGCCGCCAGCTACATGCTCTTCGACCCCAAGGACAGCGTCATGCAGCAGAACCTGGTGTATTACCGGTTCCACCGGGCTCGCTGGGGCCTGGAAGAGGAGGACTTCCAGCCCCGGGAGGTGGGCACTGCTTTCTGGGGCACTTGCTGGATTCACCCCCCACCCCGTCCTTCCCTCCTTCCAGGAGGCCATGCTCTACCACAACCAGACCGCCGAGCTGCGGGAGCTGCTGGAGTTCACCCACATGTACCTGCAGTCAGATGATGAGGTGAGTGCCTCCTGCTTTCCAGGATTGGGCTGCGGTTTCTCCCACAACCGTGGCGCTACTCTAGATGGAGCTGGAGGAGACAGAACCGCCCCTGGAGCCTGAGGATGCCCTATCTGACGCCGAGTTTGAGGGGGAGGGTGACTACGAGGAGGGCATGTATGCTGACTGGTGGCAGGAGCCGGATGCCAAGGGTGACGAGGCCGAGGCTGGTCAGTGACACGAGTCCTTGGGGGGTGGGGATGCAACCCCAGTGCTTTCTCCTTTCCTTTTCAGAGCCAGAGCCTGAACTCGCATGAGAAGGGGACACCCCACACCGCTCAAGCTTGGGAAGCCTGGTGCCGATGGCCCCACCCTCACCAGCCTGGGCAGCAGCAAGAACTATTTATTAAAAACTTAAGATGGGCCAGGTGCGGTGGCTCACACCTGTAATCCCAGCATTTTGGGAGGCCAAGGTGGGTGGATCACTTGAGGCCAGGAGTTCAAGACCAGCCTGGCCAACATGATGAGACCTCCGTCTCTACTAAAATACATAAATTAGCCGGGTGTGGTGGCAGGCGCCTGAAATCCCAGCTACTCAAGAGGCTGAGGCAGGAGAATCGCTTGAACCTGGGAGGCAAAGGTTGCAGTGAACTGAGATTGCGCCACCGCACTCCAGCCTGGGCGACAGAGCGAGACTCCATCTTTAAAAAAAAACAAGACGGGCCGGCACGGTGGCTCACGCCTGTAATCCCAGCACTGAGAGGCCGATCACTTGAGGTCAGGAGTTCAAGACCAGCCTGGCCAACATGGTGAAACCCCATCTCTACTAAAAAATACAAAAATTAGCCAGGCATGGTGGCACACACCTGTAATCGTAGCTGAGGCAGGAGAATCGCCTGAACCCAGGAGGCGGAGCTTGCAGTGAGCCGAGATCGTGCCACTGCACTCCAGCCTGGGCGACAGAGTGAGACTCCATCTCAAAAAAAAAAAAAAAAACTTAAGATGGACACAGCTGACTGGACCCCCATCCTGCCTCACCCATGGGTGCTGCACCCCAGACCCATCCTGCCACTTCTATGTCTCTGGACCACAGGATGGTGGTGGCATTGCAGGTTGGCAAGTGGGCTGATGGGGTCCGCCCTCCTCACTGCTGAGCTCCTCACCTGGACAGTCTCCTGGACAAGGAGTTTCCAGCTGCTGGCTGGAGTCTCAGGCCAAATTGCAGAGGGTCCTCCAGGGTCCTGAAGAGCACTGGACTAAGAGTCTAGTGGTTCCAGGGCCCTGACCAGTAGGTGCTCAATAAATGTTTGTTGTTGAATGAGTCATAGTACCCGTGGTCGTCTCCCTGGAGCT